GTATTGGGTATATGGACTAGAGCTTTGCTTCTGTCTTCAAGGAAATGTCATTTGAACAGCTGACAGACTCCTGTAGCCGGTTACATAGAGATTCCCTAAAATAGGCAAGATGATGGCTGAGTACAAAATGAGTACTAGGGAGGCTACGTTCTACAGGAGTTGACGTGGAGAGGCAGAAAAGCTTCACAGAGTAGAGAAAACTCATACTAGATCTTGTAGAATACACAAGCTTTGTAGAGGTGGGGATGGAGAAGGCCACTGAAGAAGGAGGAGAAGCATGAACAAAATTAGAAATTGCACTAGAGGTACTTTGGAACAATTGACAGAGTCTAAAGAGAGCAGAAACAGGAATTTATAACTGGATTGTTACCTTCCTTCTCTAATTTGTCCTGGTCCTAATTCTAACTTAGCCTGTGGGTACAGTGATAGTAACCTGGTGAAAATAAGAGAAAGACAAGATAAAGTTGAAGGCTATAAATAATTTATTAATTAATGGCAAATTGATTTTTCTAGGTCCTAGAATAAAGAAAGAAAAGCTATGATGTTCCAGAGTGCTCTGCTGTAAGCACAGATAATAGCCAATGGGGTACATATTATTACCTTTCATTTTACAGATCAAGACAAAGAGAGTCAGGAAGTTTAAGACTTAAGTCTTTAAAGACCTTGTAAGGTCTTATTATCCCTGTGTTCCAGGTGAAGTTCAGAAATGTTAAATGATTTATGAAATGTTTCATGGCTTTCTCGTGGTTGAGCCAGGACTCGAGCAAAGGTCTCTGAATTCCTAGTCCTTTGCTTCTTTCTCTCCACATCCACTGCCTCAGACAATTGCAGGCACACAGCCTTCACTCTCCCTTCTTCAAGAGGAAGACACTGCTGAGGATTGTGTTTGCATTTTACAGATTCCATCTCACGAATTAAAAATGCTGAGGTGGTAAATTGTTATCAATTCTATGTTTCCCAGAAATGTTTAACCTTAAGTTAAAAAAAATCTAAGAGATAAAACAGCATGTTATCTGGCCAGTCCATTCCACCCCCAGTGGTTATTAATTTCAGAACACATCTGAATTCCTTCTCTGTGGCATATGCTTTAGGAGAGGAGCAGACAGCTCTTAGCTAGGGTCAGATTTCAAATTCTCATCTCTTGGTGCCAATACCACCACCAGATTCTTCTTTGAAGTCAACTTTTGAGATCTTCACTAAGTACACGTTGGTGTCTGAAGATTCACACGAGTGCCTCTGGTAATCATTTTCTTCAGGGAATCACAGTCTCTCCTCTCAGCAAAGCATCCACTGTACTGAACTTTGCTTTTGGAAACATCTTCTTCCTGAGACCTCGTTGAAAGAAACTCTCTGGTGTCATACTTTCCAATATGGAGGTGAAGAACTTTGCAGTTTGGGATTATGTTGTATTTGCAGCCCTCTTTTTCATTTCCTCTGGAATTGGGGTGTTCTTTGCCATTAAGGAGAGAAAAAAGGCAACTTCCCGAGAGTTCCTGGTTGGGGGAAGGCAAATGAGCTTTGGCCCTGTCGGCTTGTCTCTGACAGCCAGCTTCATGTCAGCTGTCACGGTCCTGGGGACCCCTTCTGAAGTCTACCGCTTTGGGGCATCCTTCCTAGTCTTCTTCATTGCTTACCTATTTGTCATCCTCTTAACATCAGAGCTCTTTCTCCCTGTGTTCTACAGATCTGGTATCACCAGCACTTATGAGGTAAGATGATTTCTCCATTCTTCTCTAATTTTACTGACTCTGCATGTCTTTCTGTTTCCTTTAGTACTTACAACTACGATTCAACAAACCAGTTCGCTATGCTGCCACGGTCATCTACATTGTACAGACGGTAAGTGGTCATGGCTGCTGCAGATGTGGAAACACTGCCAATCTGATTCTTGTTTCTCTACCAGATTCTCTACACAGGAGTGGTGGTGTATGCTCCTGCCCTGGCACTCAATCAAGGTGAGTTATCAGCATTCTCTTGGCATATTTTAACTTCTTTTAATATTTTTTTCTTCTTTCCTAGTGACTGGGTTTGATCTCTGGGGCTCTGTGTTTGCAACAGGAATTGTTTGCACATTCTACTGTACCCTGGTATGTATCTAGCTGTGAAGAAGTATTTAACATTTCAAGGACTCAAACATTCTCTCTATTTCAGGGAGGATTAAAAGCAGTGGTGTGGACAGATGCATTTCAGATGGTTGTCATGATTGTGGGCTTCTTAACGGTTCTCATTCAAGGATCAACTCATGCTGGGGGATTCCACAATGTATTAGAGCAATCAACAAATGGATCTCGACTACATATATTTGAGTATGTCCAATGCAACTTTTTCATACTTTACATCTTTGTTCACTCATTTCTCTCTGTCTCATAGCTTTGATGTAGATCCTCTCAGGCGACACACTTTTTGGACTATCACAGTGGGAGGAACTTTTACTTGGCTCGGAATCTATGGGGTCAATCAATCAACTATTCAGCGATGCATCTCTTGCAAAACAGAAAAGCATGCTAAGCTGTAAGTTCTCAGTCAAGAAAAATTTTAATGTTGGCTACCAATAGGCCCATGTGCTCTTTTCTAGTGCCTTGTATTTTAACTTGCTGGGTCTCTGGATCATTCTGGTGTGTGCTGTCTTCTCTGGCTTAATCATGTACTCTCACTTTAAAGACTGTGACCCTTGGACTTCTGGCATCATCTCAGCACCAGACCAGGTATGGGTTTTCTTGAGGACAGTGGCGAGTGTATTTATTTTTTTATGTTTTGCCTCCTCTTCAGCTGATGCCGTACTTTGTCATGGAGATATTTGCCACAATGCCAGGACTGCCAGGACTTTTTGTGGCTTGTGCCTTCAGTGGAACTCTGAGGTTAGTATAGCAACAACAATCTGATGATGATGTAGACCATGTTCTCACTTTTCTTTCCTTATAGCACCGTGGCTTCCAGCATCAATGCCTTGGCAACAGTGACCTTTGAGGATTTTGTCAAGAGCTGTTTTCCTCATCTCTCCGACAAGCTGAGCACCTGGATCAGTAAAGGCTTATGTAGGTACAGCTGGTGGACTTTCTATTCCATAGAAATTATGATTGTAATTTTTCTTTCTTTCAGGTCTCTTATTTGGCGTGATGTGTACCTCTATGGCTGTGGCTGCATCTGTCATGGGAGGTGTTGTGCAGGTAACGAAAGAAGGAAAAGACACATTTGGTTTGGGGATTCATCTGGTCTGCCTTTGTTCCACAGGCTTCCCTCAGCATTCACGGCATGTGTGGAGGACCAATGCTGGGCTTATTCTCCCTGGGAATCGTGTTCCCTTTTGTGAATTGGAAGGTAAGGATCCCACAGCCCTCTTCACAATTCCCATTTCCCATTAACCTTTTTCTTCTTCATCCAGGGTGCACTAGGAGGTCTTCTTACTGGAATCACCTTGTCATTTTGGGTGGCCATTGGGGCCTTCATTTACCCTGCACCAGCCTCTAAGACATGGCCTTTGCCTCTGTCAACAGACCAATGTATCAAATCAAATGTGACAGCAACAGGGCCTCCAGTACTATCCAGCAGGTATGCTGACTTTATAGATGGTGCTAAGTCCCATGGAATTGGTGACATGTGCTGTTCTCCACAGACCTGGAATAGCTGATACCTGGTACTCGATCTCCTACCTTTACTACAGTGCAGTGGGCTGCTTAGGATGCATTGTTGCTGGAGTAATCATCAGCCTCATAACAGGTTGGTTATAATTCCTCCCTTTGGGACTAAAGACCATCTAATCTATTTGTTCTTTTGTTAATAGGTCGCCAAAGAGGTGAGGATATTCAACCACTGTTAATTAGACCAGTTTGTAATTTATTTTGCTTTTGGTCTAAGAAGTACAAAACACTATGCTGGTGTGGAGTTCAGCATGACAGTGGGACAGAGCAGGTGAGCTGATGTTTGAGCTTCTAAAAATGTGTCTTGCTAATATGTGTCTTTGTATTTCCCTCAGGAAAACCTTGAGAATGGCAGTGCCCGGAAACAGGGGGCTGAATCTGTCTTACAGAACGGACTCAGAAGAGAAAGCCTGGTACATGTTCCAGGCTATGATCCTAAGGACAAAAGCTACAACAATATGGCATTTGAGACTACCCATTTCTAAGGCAATACCTGTATGAATGCACACACACACGTGCAATACACACACACACACACAAACTCCACATACTTCTTGCCTACTTGTTAGTAGATATGTATAGTTGCCATTGCTAGAAGACAGGGATGTCTGGTGCCTATTTCTACTTATTTATAACTACATGCAAAATGACTGTCTCTCGGGATATTCTTTGAAAGACTCCAACTTTCACAGAGAAAAACCAACCTGCTCCAAATGCCCTTGACTACTTCCTTCTTGAATAAATTAGGGCTGGATTTCATTACCATTCAAGAAAGCGAAGTCTTTTTGCTTGGTGTCATATTAAACTTCAGGTTTTTCGTTTTAGTAGTTTTTTAACCATCAAAATATCTTGGAGTTTAGAGGCAGAACGGGAAACAGAAATATGCATATTTAACACTTTCCTGCCACGAGGGATAAAATAGAGGAATGACATCCACCCCTGACCTCATACCTGACATACATGTAGATATATTTTATGCCACCCATCTCCCATCCTGTAGCTACAATTGGCATACAACTACTATTAACCTCCCTTCACCACCACTGTCAGGTCCTCTTCCAGTCATTCCAGTCATTAGCTGTCCTGACCAAACATTAAAAAAAAAATTCAGCTAAATACAGAAGAAGATGGTATGTCTGGCTAGTGGGAGTGATTATAACTAAAAACTTTGCTCCTTTTGTGCTGTCCATGCAGTATGTCTTCTTCCTTTCTATCACTTTACAATGAAAAATTGCCTCAGAGCTCAATAAGAAGTCTAGAGCCTTTTTCCAGGGCTAAGGAAAGAGAAAAGGAATGTCCTATAGAAGGTTGTTAGGATAGAATTTGGTAAAAGAACGTTGCAAATATTGTAACAGACCATAGGAGATTTCATCAGCAATAGGATTCTTCTTTGGAGAAAATACATTGTCCATAAGACTTGTACTCTGCTCATTCAACTCATGTGAGCAAGCTCAACTCACTCCACCTGGGTTAGGTAACAGAAGTGGAGAACTTCATAGTTCGTGTCTAGAAAATAATGTTTAAAGTTCTGGAGAATGAGGGTATTGCAGATTAAAAGGCGAGTTGACAAATGAAGGAGCAGTGAAAGATTTTTGGAAGAAGTGAAGAAGTGAAATTCTGAAAAGGTAAAAGAAAGAACCAGTATGTCACAGGGGCCAAGTCAGAGGACAGATAATAAGAAACAAAGTTGTATCTGAGAGTCATATATTAGGACAGGTGTCAGATATTTATTTTGGTGGCCAGATAAAAGCAAAAGGCCTAGAAACAGTGTGTTAGCAAAGTAAGAAGAAATGGTCCAAATAGGCAAGGATAAGGAAATCCAAAGGTTGTCTTTAAATATTTCTCAAAAGAGAAAGCCTTGAAAGAAGCATACAATAGAGAAAAAATAAATTACCAGTATTTATTATTAGAAAAGATAGAAAGACAGACAAATCAGTGGAGGAATTAAAACAGAGAAACTGGAGTTTATAAAACAGAGCCCAATCCTTGCCTTCTCTCCCTCCACTCAAATAGAAAAGGAGAATGGAGAAAGAGAAAGAAGGTATTAGGCTACAGTTTATAAGAGAGATGAGAAAAAAATACATTTGGGAATAGAGGGAAAGGGTCAAAAGGGGTCACATTTGGAGAAATATCTGAAAATGAGAAGGAGCAGAATTTTTGGAAACATTTTTTAAAGTCTGGCAACGCTAATTAAGCTGTTGATCTAAGGATTTGCAAATTGAGAGGTGCAATTATTTTCCAAATGATTTGTGACACTCTTATTAATTAGAATATATATTTTGTGAATATTGAAATCTGAGCCAAAACTAGTTAGCTTTATTAATATCTTAGGGAAAGAAGAGAGAAAGAAAGAGGGAGGGAGAGAGAGAAAGAAAGAAAGAAAGAAAGAAAGAAAGAAAAGAAGAAAGAAAGAAAGAAAAAGACAGGAAGAGGAAGAGAGAGACAGAAAGAATAAAAAAACAGCAATTCTGAGGATGAGAATAAATTAATGGTAGGTATTACATATGCATATACATATATATATCTGTACACATATATATGTAAATATGATTTGGAATACATCAGGATTGTGAACTTCCACTTGGGATAGCATAAAAGCAAAATATACCATACAATTTTTCATTTTACTCACAAATTTTACTCACAAATTCTCCTAAAGACATTTCACTAGGTCAGTACATTTCCGAGAAAGTTTTAAAAACGTTTCTTCTTTTATAGTCCCTAATTATCTTACCTGGAGTGTTATCAAAATGTCATACAACTGGAAAATGCAATTATTATTATAAAAATATCTCTGCCTTCTCTTGTGTAATGAAATTTATGGCATTAGGAGATGACATTTCAAGAGATTTTAGAGGTCAATGTAGAGACTCCCCCCATTCTTCTTAATTGAACAAACATGCATAAATCTAGGGTTTCAGGTAGAGAGCAGATGGGAATCTACAGGAAACTGTCTTCCATAGTGTATGAAAACCGTGTTTGTTGTGTGGTGAAGCAAAAGGAAACTATGAAGCGCACAGTCAATAGATTCAGCTAGTGAGTCCCAGCACTCCTTTCAGGCCCTCACTAGGATTAGCAGCCCAGAGTCATGCCAAGGCCACTGGTGCAGTACAAAGACAGTTCAGTGACAAGTTCCATCCATACCATGGAAGAGGGTTAAACTTGTGGCTGTTTTTGCCACAGCATGACCAGAGACATTCTCAATAAATGGCACTAGGAATGATGAGTTTTAGAGGGGCCTAAAATGTTCCAAACTTGATACTCACCACTGTACCTTTAAAGCACAACCACAGATATTGGTAAAAATGGAACAGAATTACCTCAATACCTCTTTAACTCATTCTGTATGAATTCATTTTGATGACAGACATTTTTTGTCACCATTTGGAATAAGAACTACAACAGCTTATGATTGAGGTGAGGAACTGCAGTCAAATGGCTTAGGTTCAAACACGAGTTCTGACACAAATCTAGGTAATTTTGGGCAATATTTTAAAATCTTAGTTTATTCACCAATTAATAGGAGTAAAAATTACCCCTACTTAATAGAATTATTATGAAGATTTATATAAGTAAATCATATAAAGTGCTTAGCACAGTGTGACTGGCCCACATGGAACATTTAATACTTGGTCTGCAGTATATGAAGAAAATGGTGTACATGTTAACTTAAATGGTTTCATTATTTCTCTTCAGGATTTTTAAGATGTGGGATCAGAATATATGTTACTATTTTGAGAATTAGAAATAATAAGAAAAACAGAATGTATACATTAAAAGTCATGCCTAAATTTCCAAAGAGTAGTTTTTTTAATGCCAGAGTTTAAATAAAATATTATTTTCCAGAGAGTAACTTTTCTAAAGGTCCTAAATTCTGAAAAGAGAGAAAACTACTGTTATAAACAAGTTTATTACTAAAAGATGCAATTCATTACTATGATTTATTATTATTTTGTACATGTAAACCTTGATAAATAAACAGCATCTCAACCCAAGTTTATTACTCATTGCACAGTTCAAAGCAACTATGACTCTCAAAATAGCAACAGAAGGTGGGGAGGGTCTTTTCCCTTTGTTTATATAGTATTTGCTAAAAATGAACTTTACTATTTTGTGGCTTTATAGGGTTACACCATTTCATTCTAAAGAGAAACAAAAAGTAAACCATTGGCCATGTGGCTTTCAAACAGTATTTCAAAGAGAATATTACTGAAATATTTTTGTGCTGTTACAGTCTTAATCAAACATTATTACAAAGATCAGATACGGAAAAAATAGAGGAGTCTCCCCTTAATTGTTCCCTTTGAAATAAATTGTTTTAAATTATTACAGAAGTTATAGCTGTATGTACATGCACATTTGTATATTTACAAGTCTCATGTACTTAATCTCAATATTGCAAATTAGCTAGGTTTACTATAGAGTTAACTGCTTTTATCTAGCATTTATAATCTTGTAGTATAACCTATTTTCAAATAACTAAAATTTAATTGATGTCATCAATGGTACACATGAAAATGATACAAATTTATAAACTAATAAAATGTAACTCGTCATTGATAGTAAATTACTAATGGGTAGATTTTATTGGTAATTCTT